AGACTCCGTCTGCAATCCCGGCACCTCGGGAGGTCGGGGCTGGCGGATCATTCGCGGTTAGGAGCTGGAGACCAGCCCGGCCAACACAGCGAAACCGTCTCCACCAAAAAAATACGAAAACCAGTCAGGCGTGGCGGCACGCGCCTGCAATCGCAGGCACTCGGCAGGCTGAGGCAGGAGAATCAGGCAGGGAGGTTGCAGTGAGCCGAGATGGCAGCAGTACAGTCCAGCTTCGGCTCGGCATCAGTGGGAGACCGTGGAAAGAGAGGGAGAGGGAGACCGTGGAGAGGGCGAGGGCGAGGGCGAGGGCGAGGGAGAGGGAGAGGGAGCTATGTACCCTTTTTTTGAGAAAGTACATCTGGTTAAGTATGTATTTTTCATTGAAAACTAAAGTTAAATCAGGACTGATGGCATTTTCCGACTGCATTTGGTAAAAAATAAATGCCAAAAATATTAGATTGAAAATGCCAAGATAAAACTTCCTTACCTTCTGTATTGTAAAAGTTTCAAGAATAATTTAAAGATTTTTGCACAACACAGAAAGTGCAAGTTATCGTCTATAGTTAATAATTAAATAAAACAGTTTATTAATGGTAGGTAATAAAGGTGCTTAGTAAAACAGATGGTTCTCCAGTTCCCCAGGCTCAATGAGCAGGCAAAGATCCTTTTAGGCAAAAGACATTTTCACATCTAACAGTAACATCTCTGATGGTCAGGCAGGTCAAACAATCACTTGGCGGGAAATAGATAAATACAGACTAAATTCGCACAATCTGTTTCTGTTTAGTTTATAAACTGCGATCCAGAGTGTCAGCTTTCGTGCCTTGTGGGACTTGAAGTCCAGAAGGAAGAAGTGATCAGGGCTGCCGAGGGATGGAAGCGTGCAGCCCCTGCAGGTCTGAGACCTACGAACTACAACTCCCGGCAAGCATCGGAAGGCCGCGTCGTAATTGCGGGCAACCAATCGTACCAGAGCAGGGCAAGCCCCCGCCCTCTGGCTCGGTGGAAGGCCTCCGCCAATGGCAGAGCTCCCATCGCAGAGCCTGCGGGTTAGGTTGTGAGGCCCGGGCCGGGGGCGGGGAGGAGCCAAGGGGGCGAGCAAGCTCGGTGGCTGGGTGGGTTGGGGCGTTCCGCGCGCCCTTCATTGAAGCGGCGGTGGCCGGGCTGGGCGCCGGTAGTGGAAAGCGACGGCGCGGCTGGAAAATGCCAGTCCATTCCCGAGGGGATAAGAAGGAGACCAACCATCACGATGAGATGGAGGTGGACTACGCCGAAAATGAGGGGAGCAGCTCCGAGGACGAGGACACTGAGAGCTCGTCGGTCTCCGAGGATGGAGATAGCTCAGGTGCGCGACCCACTGCTGGGACCCTGAGTCCCATAATTGAACATGATTTAACTCTTTCTCATAGTTTGACTTTTATTTGATGAAGATCAAGATGCAGATCATTTTGTGCTTCAGTTATTTTGATGAATGAATATATGTGATATGAACATAGAAAATGTGGACTATAGGACAGACCTGGTAATTAACAGTTGCTTTCCTTAAAAAGTTTGCACCCGGCCACTTTTCTTTTTTTATGTGACAGGCAAATCAGCCATGTGAGCAGTTCTGAAAGAAGAATCCCAAAAATGTTTTTGAGCAATGTTAGCCTTTAAAGGACACAGTCATTTTGGTGCTACATTCTGGTGAGTTGGTGGAAAACAAACCAAATGTGGGCTTTATCTTTTATATTTGCCTTTTTATTAACAGAAATGGATGATGAAGACTGTGAAAGAAGAAGAATGGAATGTTTGGATGAAATGTCCAATCTTGAAAAACAGTTTACCGATCTCAAAGATCAGTAAGTAGTGACTTTAGAAGGCCATTGTCACTTAAATTAACATATTAATTTTTGCTTTGTTAAGACTTTATAAAGAACGATTAAGTCAGGTGGATGCAAAACTACAAGAAGTCATAGCTGGAAAAGCACCAGAATACTTGGAACCGCTGGCAACTTTACAGGAAAATATGCAAATTCGTACAAAGGTAGCAGGTAGGAAAGTGAAGAATCTTTTCCATATATAGAACATAATCAGAGTAATTGTGTTTGGTTGCAGGAATCTATAGAGAGCTCTGCTTAGAATCTGTAAAGAACAAATATGAATGTGAAATTCAAGCTTCTCGCCAGCATTGTGAGGTACTGTCATTTTGCATAACTTTTAAGCTAATTCTACTTAAGTATAATCTGTTTTTCTCCCCAGAGCGAAAAGCTGTTGCTATATGATACAGTCCAGAGTGAACTAGAGGAGAAGATAAGAAGGCTTGAAGAGGATAGGCACAGCATTGATATTACCTCAGGTAAGGAGAATGATATGATTGTGATGTTTGAGCCACTAATACTTAATCTTTATTTACCTGCCAGAGCTGTGGAATGATGAGCTTCAGTCAAGAAAAAAGAGGAAGGATCCTTTCAGTCCTGACAAAAAGAAGCCAGTTGTTGTTTCAGATATCCTTTTCCAAATTTTCTGTTTTTTTTTCTCTTACAGCTAAATTGACCTTGACTATTCAACGTCCATATATAGTTTATATGCTACAAGATCTTGATATTCTTGAAGACTGGACAACAATTAGGAAGGTATGATTAATGAGCAGTGGAACACAAGTATGTTTCTTCCTCTTTTTTTTTTTTTTTAATTAAGGCAATGGCTACATTGGGGCCACACAGAGTGAAAACGGAACGTAAGTCATTTAGTCTGAGTTGGGAAATATTCGTTCTTCTGACAGTGTTTTATTAATATAACAGTTTTTGAACTGATCCCTTTAGCACCTGTGAAACTGGAAAAACATCTGCACAGTGCTAGATCTGAAGAGGGAAGACTATATTATGATGGTGAATGGTATATACGTGGACAAACAATATGTATTGATAAAAAAGATGAATGTCCTACAAGGTAAAAAAGCCTTTGTTATTTCAGTGTTGCTCTCATTCATTCATTCTTTTTTTTTTCTTTTTAGTGCTGTAATTACAACAATTAACCATGATGAAGTTTGGTTTAAGAGGCCTGATGGAAGCAAATCTAAGCTTTACATTTCACAGCTACAGAAAGGAAAATATTCAATTAAACATTCATAATCATGATTTAAGTGTTATCTAAATTTACCTTATTAGTGTTACCAAATGTAAGTGCCATGAGAGTAAAAAAATGTATTCAATAACTTAATATTCTCACTGAATCATGAGAGAATGTGTATTTGTAGGTAGTACTCTAAATAGATCTCATTGATATGTTATTAAAAGAAACAGTAATAAAAATTTTATCACGATCCTTACGTTGATTTGCCTCTTAGGTCCGATGACCAATAGGTATTCTGTATATGGTAGGGGTTTCTTTCTAAACATTTTTCTTTGGTTTTAAAAAAAGTTATGCAAATTTGTCTTATCTTTAGTAAACTATGACTACATTTATCTGCAATTTTTAAAATTTTCCATATCTTTGTCATTCATTGTGTGTTTGTAAATAAGGCCGATAGAATGTTTCCTATAAATGGTTTGTACTAGTACATTAGTGTTAAACCAGAACTGAAATTTAAACATATATATATATGAGGATGTATATATGGCATCATCAGCTTATTTAGAACTGATGGCCATACCTTACAATCTTGTTTTACCCAAAATTAAGCTATTGGGGTTGAAAGCTAAAAGGAGCACTTTTGTAGAATAGCAACTTTTCTTTTCCTCTTTCTTGATTGTATGGTGGGGTGGTGACCTATTTTTACAAATTATACCTAATGAGTAAAATTAGTGTAAAGTGATAACATGCTTCTACCTGTATTTCTAGTGACCCTTTAGCGGCAGGTATTTATACCTGGTATTTATGATGCAGTATATAAGTGGTGAACAATAACTGACAGTATTGTGCTTGCTGTACATGTCTGGTCTTTTGAAACAGATTTTAGTAAGCATTTTCCAGAGGTAAAACTGTGTCCTTATTCTAATTTTATTCCTAGGGCAAAGTAGACAGGGATTATTTCCTTGAATCTATTTCCAAATTAATATTTTTTTCTTTGGTATTTCTACACTTTAAGGCCATTTGGTGCAATTTAGAAAGTGTTGGCCTCCCTTCCGCTAGCCACATTCAAAATTAACTTCCAAAACCTCAGGAACAGTACAAAGAATTGAAACCCTCAATATGGCAGCACAGCCGGCTGTAGTGTATATTTAGGGTACACCAAATCAGGTATTCCTGGTGGTCTTGTGCACTTTAATTTCTGTTACAATGAGTTAAGAGGATGAGGAAGAAATCTACTTATTAACACTTACTGCAGAAATGTCTGCATTATTCCGTTTGTTTTCTTATTATTTTACCTCTCCAAACATCTTCCTGTGCAGATCACTACTTCATAGTTGCCAAATTTTAAAACACTTAACTGCTGAAATTCAGTGTCAGCAAAGTGATATTACGTTGTTCTGTTTCTAATTAACCTTAGCAAATGTACATAATGTCAAAACCCAATAGTATTTGACAGTACTTATGTATACAATGTTTGATAAGCATTTTTAATAAGATTTGTATTTTTAAATTTAGTATATAATAAAAAGATGTGTTTCAGTGTGATTTGTAGTGTCTTGGATTACTTATGTGTATTT